GCTCCCCCGTTCACAGAATGGCCAAGCAAAGAGAAGTTGAGAGTGCAAGATTGCCTGTGGGGGCTAAGCTGGAGTTAAATTACGATCAAGTTTTTCTTTATTCAGAACTAGGTGTCAGGCACGGTACTAAAACGTATTCACACCCTCTGTGAAACCTGCTAATTACTCCATTTACACAGAAGGAAACTGAGGCTCAGAGAGGTGAGGGAACTCACCCAAGGTCACACAGCGAGCGAACAGTATTCGAACTCCAGTTTAGGTGAGTCCTGGGGCCCAGAGTCTTTCCTCGGCATCAACAACCACAGGAACAAATCACCCAGCATTAGTCCGTTTATAAAGGCCTACCGTCCCCAAAGTGAAAAGAGGTGGAAAGGGCCGCGGAAAGAGCCCCTGGAGCACACACGCCAGATCCCAGCACTTGTTCCTCCGACCTGGCCAGGCAGGGACTGTGCCCTAGAGCCAACTCCCTCAAAGTCCCCAGCCCCACCACTCGGAGGACTGACGACCCAGTTCTCCCGCAGGCCGGACCGCAGGCCCTACCGGCCTACCCGCAGGCCGACCTTTATTCGCCGGAGGTCCCCGCACTTGGGGTCGGGGCCGCAGCTGCCACTGTCTCAGCCCAAAACACCCGAGTTCTGCCAGACCCGGGGCAGCAGCCGACGCACTACCGCCATCTTGCCCCGCGGTGTTCGCTTTCAGAACCCCGCCAGGAAGCAAGCATCCAGTTCCGGAAAATGACAGTTCCGCAGAGCTTCTTCGCCCGGGAAGGAAAACTTCCCCACACCTTGCCTCCCCTCTGGCAGCTGAAATAGCGGAGGTGGGATAAATGCCCTCCCCAGCCGAGAAAAGCTGGAACCCACTCCGGCCGGGGAGGCTGGAAAGAAAACTGGCCCCTAGGCGCACAACGGACGGCTTAAGACGTTGCCCTCTGCGGGGCGGAAGTGGGGTGCGGACAGCGGAAGTTATCGCTCCGGCCCCGCCTCCGCCCCCGGCTGGCGTGAGCTGGGTGTTTCCTGCCTCTCTCAGTCCGGGTTTGGAGACTCCTGCGTCCTCCGACTTTTCATGGTAGGGAGGGCGGTGCCCATGGACTAGGGGTTATGTCATGACCCTGTATCCTCTCCACTGGCAGGAAGAGATGTCAGGAGAAAGTGTGGTGAGCTCAGCGGTGCCAGCGGCTGCTACCCGCACCACTTCCTTCAAGGGCACGAGCCCCAGCTCCAAATACGTGAAGCTGAATGTGGGTGGAGCCCTCTACTATACCACCATGCAGACGCTGACCAAGCAGGACACCATGCTGAAGGCCATGTTCAGCGGGCGCATGGAAGTGCTCACCGACAGTGAAGGTAAGCTCACCCACCATGTGCCTGCCTCTGGCATGTAACCAGCCCCTGCCTCCTCCCTCTGCAGGCTGGATCCTCATTGACCGCTGTGGGAAGCACTTTGGTACGATACTCAACTACCTTCGAGACGGGGCGGTGCCTTTACCCGAGAGCCGCCGGGAGATCGAGGAGCTGCTAGCAGAAGCCAAGTACTACCTAGTCCAAGGCCTGGTGGAAGAGTGCCAGGCGGCCCTACAAGTAGGCATCACCCTTTCTTCCCATATGGGTGGTCCTAGGCTGAAAGCATGTTTTGTTCCAGCAGAACAAAGATACTTATGAGCCTTTCTGCAAGGTCCCTGTGATCACCTCATCCAAGGAAGAACAAAAACTTATAGCGACTTCAAATAAGGTATGTTGGAGGCACCCTTGTGGAATTTCTTTCTCTCTTCTTCTTCTTTTAAAACAACCCACAGCCAGCCGTGAAGTTGCTCTACAACAGAAGTAACAACAAATACTCATATACCAGGTAAGGCGTCAGCCGGGAAAGACAGCTCCATTTTGTGGTCACCGTATCAAATGCTCTTTTGCAGCAATTCTGACGACAATATGTTGAAAAACATTGAACTGTTTGATAAGCTGTCTCTGCGCTTTAACGGAAGGGTCCTGTTCATAAAGGATGTTATTGGGGATGAAATCTGCTGCTGGTCCTTTTATGGTCAGGGCCGGAAGATTGCTGAAGTCTGTTGTACCTCCATCGTCTATGCCACTGAGAAGAAACAGACCAAGGTAAGAGCCTCGAGAGGACAGTTTGGAGTGGCTTTCTGTAACCATGCCTGTATTTTGGGCCCAGGAGCATGAAGATAGAAAAAGCAACCAGATTCTCCCAATCCTGCTGAGACCACAGCTCTTCTCATCAGAAAAGAAGGTTCCTTCCCTCAGAGTTTTGACTCCTGCAGTCTCTGGTTGCTGCCACAGGAATGCTCAGGTCTGGGTGCAAGAAAATAAAGAAAAGGACTGAGCATGGTGGCTCACACCTGTAATCCCGCACTTTGGGAGGCCAAAGCAGAAGGATTGCTTGAGTCCAGGAGTTTAAGACCAGCCTGGGCAACATAGCAACACCCCTGTCTCTACCAAAAATTTTTTAAAAAATAGCTGGGCATGGTGGTGTGTGCCTGTAGTCTAAACTACTTGGGAGGCTGAGGTGGGAGAATCATTTAAGCCCAGTAGTTCAAGACCAGCCTGGGCAACATAGCAACACACTCATCTCTACAAAAAGTTAGTTGGGCATGGTGATGCATGCCTATAGTCTCAACTACTTGGGGAGGCTGAGGTGGGAGAATCATTTGAGCCTAGGCGTTCAAGGCTGCAGTGAGCTATGATTGTGCCACTGCACTCCAGCCTGGGTGACAGAGCAACACTCCCTCTCAAAACAAAAAAGAGAAAAGAAAGAGGCCCTTGGACTCCCGTCCTGGCTCTGCCCCTAACCAGCTTCACAAACACAAGAACACGCCACTCCTGAACCTGGTCTGTGAATCAAGAAACAGTTGGGATCAGACCATGTGGTCTCTAAATCCCCTTGCTCCTTATTAAGCTCTAAAAATGAGAAGTCTTAAAATTTTAAAGCTTAATTAGCCAGATCCCATATCTTTTAAAAAAAAAGGAAAGAAAACCAGGATTTCCTCCCAGCCTCTCTGCCTGTTAGACTCTGTTGGCCTCCCTGGCCACTAGAGACCTTCTGGAGGTCTTCTGTCCTGGTGCCATTTCAGGGTTTCAGGCTGCATCAGTGCTGGCAGCAGCAAACAGTAAACTCACTGTTGGGCATTACTCCAAATTCTGTTGTTTCCCCCATCTGCCTGCCATGATTTACTTCTGAGTCCACAGTTAGCTGCTGTGTGCATCCCATTCTGGCTTTGTAGTGTCAGTGAGGAAGACGGGGTAGAGTGTGCCTGCTCCATTTTTCCCAGAACCTCCGAATTCCACCCTGAAAGTGGAGTCTAGTCTGATCAAATGTGTGGGACCTGCTTATGTGGCCCTCTTCCTGTTCATCACACCTTAACCCTGAAGGGCAATGAGCAAACACAATGATTTGCCAAACAGCAGAAGGGCTCATGCCCATTTCGTGGGAGTCCCCAGCTGGACCCTGTACAAAAAACTGCTTTAGAGACTGCTTTAAGGTGTGGAAGGACTTCTGTGCAAGGTTGCAGCTCTGTTAGGAGAAGCATATTAGCACTGACCTAAATGGCCATCCAAGTATGGTTAATTGCATTGTCGTATTTATAATTCCTTGATACAGAATGATCTCTAGGTTAAGTTAGGCACAAGAGGAAGACATGTACAACTCTGTGTGGTGGGCCACCTTGTGTGTTTTTTGAAGTGTGTGAATAAATATGTGTATTACACATATTTACATGCACAGAATCTTTGAGAGGGTAAAATGATGAGAAACTGTACCTTTAAGAAGGGAAACTAGGGGCAGGGAGACCTGTTTCTCTGCATCCCCTTGATTTTCTGTGCATTTAGCACCACATGTAAGTGTTGCCATTGAAAATATCAGTTTATTTAAAAATAATACTGGTGGCCTTCAGCAGAATCCCAGGGGCCTGATTTAGCCTGGCGGCCCTGCTTAAAGTCCAGGTGTTGGCAGAGGGGGTGGGCCATAACTTACCTGCCCTGTATACTGTGGGAACACAGGTGGAGTTTCCCGAAGCCCGGATTTATGAGGAGACCCTGAACATTTTGCTGTATGAGGCCCAGGATGGCCGGGGACCTGACAATGCGCTCCTGGAGGCCACAGGCGGGGCGGCGGGGCGCTCCCACCACCTGGACGAGGACGAGGAGCGGGAGCGGATCGAGCGCGTGCGGAGGATCCACATCAAGCGCCCTGATGACCGGGCCCACCTCCACCAGTGAGCAGGCAAGAGACCGAGCCGCCCTCCTCTCACCGCCCCCACTCCCTGCCGTGCTACACCCAGATCCTGTGCAGGCTGCCGGGCCCCTTCTGCTTCCCTTGGAGCCTGGAGATACTTTTGTAACAAGCCAGATGATTATTTTGGTATTGCTTGACAAGGCAAATTGATTGTCTTGACCCAGGCGTATGACCCCTGTCGTTGAACAAGCTGTGTCTAAGATCTCTACTTTTCATGAGAATCTGAGACTCTTTGGAGCCAGGCTTTCTCGGTTCTCAGAGGAAAAGTATGAATGAGTGTGAAGTGTATGTGAGAACTTTTGTTTGCAATATTTATTTTTGTGGGTGTCGACTTCCTATGTGGGCTTTTTGGGTGACACTCCCTTAAGGGTTCAGTTTGACAATTCTGAGAGTTGTCCTGCAGTTGGAGGCCACCAGAGGTATCTGAGCTCCCTGCTTCCTATTTCATAATCCTCCAGCCCCAGCAGGTCCACTCCTGGTTCCTGTGTGTTTGGCCCGGGCACAATCCCCACTGCTTTGCTAGACGTGCTTTCTGCCATGTGGCTTTGGGCCTAGAGCTTGTTGATAATTGCAGCTTGTGGCAGTGGAAATATGGCTGAATGAGCGTCTAAATCGTTGAGACCAGTGCAACTTTGGGTGCAAGGCTTTGTTTAGGGATCAAGCCTTTTGCCACCTTGGGCTGGTCTTTGGCCTGGTGCTCACTGGGACCCCATATGTCTGCGTAGGAGCAGAACTTTCCATGGCAGTAAGTGTCCAGCTCTGTTTCTGGTTCTTTCCCCAACTCCAGCCCCGTCCAGTTGTTCTCCTGATTGACCCGACTCCACTCCAGGAAGGCCATCTGACCCTGTGACAGGCATAGCTCATAAACTACCCCTCCCTGGGATCCCGCTCCTCTTCAGCCTCCTTCCCCATGAAGCTGGGCTAACTTTCTAAGTCATTTTGCTTAGAAATTCAGTGTGGCCCATACCCTTTGTCCTCCCAGCCTGGCATCCAGGCAGGGACACCCTCACACCACCAGCCCCAGGGAGCTTCCCTGCTATAAACACAGACCCCCTTGTCTTTGCCTCTGATTTTTACACAGTGTAGAGTGGCCAGCAGTGAACAGGTTGAGGATGTGCGGGTAGATAGATAACTTTGGGTCTGGTTTGTGTCTGTGTTCATGTTTGTTTAAGGGATATGTGTGACTGTGGGTGGGGACGTGTGCTTGTGGGGCACAGGTGGCGGCCCCTGCTGGAGCCCGGCTGGGCGCAGCGCCTATGTAGGACGGGTGTTCTCAGTGACCTACCTCCCAGGCTCCTCTGCACCTGCAAAGGAACAGGAGTGAGTCGTGACTGACAGGGGTGGTTGAGACTAGACTAGGTAGAGTAGTTACCAGGAGATGTGAATGTGCGTCAGGTGATGGATGGGTTTGTCAAGGGAATCGTTACCGTTTTATACCAAAGGTATTAACATGGGCAGCCTTTGACACATGTATTCCAAAAACGAGTTTATATTTTCAAACGGTTTTTACAGCTTAGACTTTGTACTTACTGCCCTGCCTGTGACAGTTGTATGCCTTCATTTTGTATCCAACAGCAAAGTCTACAATAAAACTTTAAAACAATCATGACTGAATGTCAAAATCGTGTATTGGGC